CATCTGATCCAGAGGCGGTGAAGCCAATCATGCAACCATGTAATTACTCGGAAAAAGATAAGGGTTGGGGCCCAGGACTGTTCAAAGCTGGGCTGGATGCACAGGAAGGCCAGTGACTGCTGACCTGGGAGGAGAGCGCCAGGGTGCGAAGGCTTCCAGCCATCAAGCAGTAGGAGTTTGGCAGAAGGCTGTGGAGCAAACGCCGGGCCAAGGCAACTTCATGTGCACAGGCACAGAGGCAGATACAGTTTAGACATTCTGGGACAAGGTTAAAGGGTTGGCGTGGCTGGAGCAGGGGTTGGGAGAGTGGGAGGATGTTTCTGCTGGTGGGGAGGGAGAGGTGAGGCGCATTCTGAGGCCTTGGGTTTGTTGGGGGTTCACATTATGCCTGGGGATTCACATCCCTTGTGACTCCTGGACTGTGGGCCCGGACTGTGGGGGTGGGAGAGGACGGGCAGGGTGCCACTACCCCCCACCCCGCCCTTTCTCCCCGCGCGAGGCTGGCTGATGAGTGTCATTTTCTTCTTGGATTTCGCGCCTACGGGCGGTGTGCCCCTTCCAAGGCCCCCACCTCCGCTCTGTGAGGGCAAGATCTGCCGGTGTCCTAATCCCTTTTCCATGTCTGGGCGCACAGATCCAACTTTCCCGGAGAGGCAGCTCCGCGCCATCCCCTAGGATGAGAAGAGGGTGGGTGGCTGTGTGTGTGTCGGGGAGACAGACAGGGGCCAGGGCTCCGGGCTGCTTTCCAGGCAAGCGTGGACAGGACCCCCCCCTTAACCCCCGCCCCGGGTCCGCGACAGGGAGCGGTGAGGCTTTTCTTCGGCCCTGGTCCCCGGGGCCACGCAGGATGTCCGCCGGGCTGGGGTTGCGCACCCGGGGCCTCCGCTGAGCGCGTGCGGAGAGGGGCGCGGCCTCTCCCGCGGGGCCACCGGGCGGGTCCCGGCGGGGGCGGGGGTACTCGCGGTGTCCGGGCCCGCCCCAGCCCTGCCCCGCCCCGGAGCCGCCCGGGACGCAGGGAGGAGGGAAGGAGGCTCGGCCCCAGCTACCCGCGGCGCCGCGCTCCTCCACGCTCCGGGAGGGTAAGTGGCACGGGGCCGGGAGGCCAGGCCTGCCTGTTGGCCTTATCTGTGGCCCTTTCTTCAGCCCCTGCAGGTGCCATGACTCAGCAGCCCCAGGACGACTTTGACAGGAGCGTGGAGGATGCCCAGGCATGGATGAAGGCTGTGCAGGACCAGCTGCAGGTCAATGACAACACGCAGGGACCCCGCGCGGCCCTGGAGGCCAGGCTGTGGGAGACCGAGGTATGCAGAGGCGTGGCCTCAGATGGCCCTGTACCCTGGAAACTGGCTTGTGTGTCCACAACAGAAAATATGCCAGCTGGAGCCCGAGGGGCGTGTGAGGGTGGACCTCGTGCTACGGATGGCTGAAGCCCTCTTGGCATGCTGCCCTGGGGACCAGAAGCCCGGGATCCTGGCCCGGCTGAAGGACATCAAGGCCCAATGGGAGGAGACAGTCACCTACATGACTCACTGTCACAGGTAGGGCATCCAGGGCCTTTGTCCACAGCTGCCCCTCACAACCTTGAGGTCTCTGTGCCCACAGCCGCATCGAGTGGGTGTGGCTGCACTGGAGCGAGTACCTGCTGGCCCGAGATGAGTTCTACCGCTGGTTCCAGAAGATGATGGTCACACTGGAGCCCCACATCGAGCTCCAGCTGGGCCTGAAGGAGAAGCAGTGGCAGCTGAGCCACGCCCAGGTGCTGCTGCACAACGTGGACAACCAGGCGGTGCTCCTGGACCGGCTGCTGGAGGAGGCAGCCTCCCTGTTCAACAGGATCGGGGACCCCAGCGTGGACGAAGATGCCCAGAAGAGAATGAAGGCTGAGTACGATGCAGTGAAGGCCAAGGCCCAGGTGAGGGTGAGGCTGAGTGGGCTACATCCTCACCTCATGGCTGGTGATTCTCCTCCTCCCACAGAAGCGTGTAGATCTGCTGGAGCAGGTGGCCCGGGAGCATGAGGAGTACCAGGCAGGTGTGGACGAGTTCCAACTGTGGCTGAAGGCGGTGGTGGAGAAGGTGAATGGCTGCCTGGGGCGGAACTGCAAGCTGCCCATCACGCAGCGCCTCTCCACACTGCAGGTAATCCCCAGCTGTGTCTCAACCAGAGGGACCTGTTTTTCCCTCACCCCTCTACCCTCTTCAGGACATTGCCAAAGATTTTCCCAGGGGCGAGGAGTCTCTGGAGACGCTGGAGGAGCAGTCTGCGGGTGTCATTCGGAACACCTCTCCTTTGGGTGCAGAGAAGATCACCGGAGAACTGGAAGAGATGAGGAAAGTTCTGGAGAAGCTGCGCGCCCTCTGGGAGGAGGAGGAGGAGCGGCTGCGGGGCCTGCTCCGGTCCAGGGGAGCCTGGGAGCAGCAGATTAAGCAGCTGGAGGCTGAGCTCAGTGAGTTCAGGATGGTCCTGCAGAGGCTGGCCCAGGAGGGCCTGCAGCCTGCGGCGAAAGCGGGGACCGAGGACGAGCTGGTGGCACACTGGAGACGCTACTCGGTAAGCGTGCTTGGCCGAGTCATGGAGCCCAGACCTCCCGCTGCGGTGTCGTCATGTGCTGCAGGCAACACGGGCGGCGCTGGCCTCGGAGGAGCCCCGGGTGGACCGGCTGCAAGCCCAGCTGAAGGAGCTCATCGTCTTCCCTCACAACCTGAAGCCACTCTCTGATAGTGTCATCGCTACCATCCAGGAGTATCAGAGGTATCTGGGAAGGCCAAGGGTGGTGGGACTCATCCCTCATTTTCTCCCTCCACGCTCCTTGCAGCCTGAAGGTGAAGAGCGCGAGGCTGCGCAATGCCGCGGCGGTGGAGCTGTGGCAGCATTTCCAGCGGCCTCTGCAGGATCTGCAGCTGTGGAAGGCCCTGGCCCAGCGGCTCTTGGAGGTCACTGCCAGCCTGCCGGACCTGCCTTCCCTTCACACCTTCCTGCCCCAGATCGAGGTAACCGTGGTCCTGCCAACTGGGTGGGGCTGTCTGTGGTTCACGGAAGCCTTGTCTCCCACAGGCAGCCCTGATGGAAAGCTCCCGCCTGAAAGAGCTGCTGACGATGCTGCAGCTGAAGAAAGACCTCCTGATTGGCATCTTTGGCCAGGAGAGAGCCACGGCACTCCTGGAGCAGGTGGCAGGTTCCATGAGGGACAGAGACCTGCTGCATAACAGCCTCCTGCAGAGGAAAAGCAAACTGCAGGTGTGCAGCACCAGGCATCTGCTCGGGACTTGCTTAATGTGCACACTGTCCTGTGTCTCTGCAGAGCCTGCTCGCTCAGCACAAAGACTTTGGAGCAGCTTTTGAGCCCCTGCAGAGGAAGCTCTTGGACCTCCAGGTCAGGGTCCAAGCCGAGAAGGGGCTTCAGCGGGACCTTCCTGGAAAACAGGCCCAGCTCTCAAGGTTGCAGGTGAGGGGTCTGTGAGGCCTGAATCACTCCTGGATTAGCCTACCTGTTCCCTTCTCTACTGCAGGGGCTGCAGGAAGAGGGGCTGGACTTGGGGGCACAGATGGAGGCTGCAAGGCCTCTGGTCCAGGAGAACCCCAACCACCAGCACAAAATGGACCAGCTTTCCTCCGACTTCCAGGCCCTGCAGAGGTCTCTGGAGGTAAGGGGCTGGCAGAAGGGCCTGTGCTTTGAGGATGCCCTGGGCTCCCCGGGCTGTGCTGCAGGACCTTGTGGACAGGTGTCGGCAGAGTGTGCAGGAGCACTGCACCTTCAGCCACCAGCTGCTGGAGCTGCGGCAGTGGATCGTTGTGACCACGCAAAAGCTGGAGGCACACCGGGGAGAGGCGGGCCCGGGGGATGCCGAGTCCCAAGAGGCCGAGTTTGAGGTAAGGCGGTGGTTCCCTCACCCACTTCCCAATGTGTGTGTCTGTGTGTCCGTGTGTCCTTTAGAGGCTGGTGGCAGAATTCCCGGAGAAGGAGGCCCAGCTGTCCCTGGTGGAAGCGCAGGGCTGGCTGGTGATGGAGAAGTCTTCTCCGGAGGGTGCTGCCGTGGTGCAGGAGGAGCTCAGGGAGCTGGCAGAGTCGTGGCGGGCCTTGAGGCTGCTGGAAGAAAGTCTGCTGAGGTGAGAGTGCCTCCTAGGCTCTGAGCGTTGTCCTGCATTGACTGGGCTGAGTTTGTCTTCTCAGCCTCATCAGAAACTGGCATCTGCAGAGGATGGAAGTGGATTCGGGGAAGAAAATGGTTTTCACCAACAACATCCCAAAGTCAGGATTTCTCATCAATCCCATGGATCCTATTCCCAGGCATCGTCGACGCGTGAGTCTGTCTAGCAGGGCTGTGGGAGAAGGCTCTGACGCTTTGGCCGTGTGTGATCCTACAGGCAAATCTTCTACAGGAAGAAGAAGGGAGCCATGAAGATTTCTCCCAGCTCCTGAGGAACTTTGGGCAGTGGTTGCAGGTGGAAAACTCCAAGCTGGTTAGAATCATCGCAATGAGAACTTCTACAGCTGAGGACTTGAGGACCAGAAAATCGAAGCTGCAGGTCTGTTCCCCAGGAAAGGTCCCTCATCCATAAAGCCGCACCATGACGCTGCTGTTTCCCCCAGGAGCTGGAGGCTCGGGTGCCAGAAGGTCAGCATCTCTTTGAGAACCTCCTTCGTCTCGGGCCAGCAAGGGGGACCTCGGATGAGCTGGAAGATCTGCGCTACCAGTGGATGCTGTACAAGTCCAAGCTGAAGGACTCTGGCCACCTGCTGGTAGGTGCCAAGGATGTGCAGGTCCCAGATTCCCCCCTTTTCCTCTCCTTCCCTAAAATAACAGACACAAAGTTCTCCAGGGGAGCCGACTGGATTCCAAAAGGTACAGTGTCTGCCATCTGCTCCACACGGCTAGCCCACTCACCTGTGCTGTGTTGGTTCCGCAGACTCGGCGGTGGCGAGGACTGGGCTCCCTCTTCCGGAGGGCGTGCTGTGTGGCGCTCCCACTGCAGCTGCTTCTGCTGCTGTTCCTCCTCCTGCTGTTCCTGCTCCCAATCAGGGAAGAGGACCGCAGCTGCACCCTGGCCAACAACTTCGCCCGCTCCTTCACGCTCATGCTGCGCTACAATGGCCCACCACCCACCTAACCCACTGGGGCACACAGGTGACTTTCTCCTCCAACCTCCATCAGTCCCAGGGCCCCTCCTGAGGATGCTCGCCAGGGAAACTGGAAACAGGGGCAGGGCAAAGACTGCAGAGCTGCATCCATATCAGTGCTGTGTCAGCGTTCCCAGAAGACACTTACTTTTTATACAGTGTTGTCTTAGTCTATTTATACTAAATGTGTACTACATGTGACTAGGGAATAATGTCTAGAATTTTTATATGATCTGTATGTAAATGCTCAGTATGTATAATTTCATATACGAGTTCTATTTGGAGTTGGGAAAATTCCTAGCAATGGCTCCCTCCAATGGGATTTTGTGGTATTGTTGACTTGGTCTGCAGTCAACCCTAGAAAGCAAGAACAATAACATGTCACTTTCATGGCAACCTCTTCTCCAAAGCGAATCCCAGAATTCAGATGTAATGAAAGGCCTCTGAGCTGCAACGTGGAAGAGCGCCATAGACCCTCACTTGGTGCCCAGCGACTCTTGCTTTATGCGTAATGAGAACAAGTATGCTTGTCTAGTTTTAACAACCACAAAGAGTAGCTGCCACGTGTCAGAAGTAGAAATGGCAATGACCAGAGGCAGGTTCAATGATAGCAGTGACAAGTGACAGAGTGATATCGAGGGAGAAAAAGAAGAGCTGCAGAGAGCAGATCCCCGAACTAAGAAAGCACAGCTGTGTGGAGGCATTGCATGCCGGAGCCCTAACCCCAGCTCTCAGCGGCTTCTGATCACACAGACCTATGAGGACTGTCCCTGGTGATGACACCGAGCCCCCATGAAACGGTGAGATCCTGCTCTGTGTGTTTCATTCAGGGAGAAAGGGAAGAAGACAAGCTTGATTTTTAAGATTTCCATGCAGAATGGTGAGGCACACTCGGTGGGCAGCACCCACTGGCAGTGCCCAGGAAAGATGTGTTTCCTCTGTTGCTCCTGGACTGAGTTTTCATCGTCGAGAGCTCGAGCTGCAGGTGAGAAGGGAAGCATCTGCCACGCCAGGGGCCAGGGATCGAGGGTCCAGGACAGAGGTGAGAGAATCTGCTTTGGAGTTCAGCCTGTCTCAAGGGCTCTCCTTCCGCTTCCCAGAAAAGACTCTGGAGACAGCAGGTCTATGGGGCCAAGAAGGTCTCATGTGCATCCCCATATGGGACTAGGGCCCAGGCCACCCAAAACCAGGCCCTCTCCAGCCAGGTGTAGGCGAGCTGGGCTCCATGCACCACCTGGGCTGGGGCCGCGGTGACTCCATGTGAGTTCCCGAGGCCAGAAACTCATCCCTTCCTTGCCAGGGAACTCTGGGATGGTTCCTAAGTGCTCTACAACTGGATCATGTTTTTCCTAAATCAACACTAAATTTTCCCCTTTAAAAAAGTACTTAATGCCCACTCTCTACAAATGGATTTTGTCTGTTCAACTACAAATACGAGGGGATTTCCTCGGACCTTCTGTCCGGCTTTGGAATCATAAGGTATTATAGACCCAGAAAGGCCCTTTAAGTAGAGGGGAAACTGAGGACCTAAGAGGGCCTGATACCCAGCACCATTGCTGTCTCACACACACTGACCCTTTGCCTTTCACTGTGAGCTCTGCCCTTGGGGACCCGGGTCCTAGGCAACTAGGACATTTCACCGGCAGGAAACCCGTGCTGCCAAGGAGAGCCCTTGGGGCTGACTCAGAAAGCGTACTTTTTTTTTTCTTTTAACTCGTCTGTATTTGTTACAACTTTAAGCAGAATGTGACTTGGGCACTATATTTCCATCCACAAGCCTGGCTCTGAGTTATTATTATTATTGTTATTATAATTATTTTGAGATGGAGTTTCGCTCTTTTTGCCCAGGCTGGAGTGCAGTGGTGCGATCTCGGCTCACTGCAACCTCCGCCTCCCAGATTCAAGCGATTCTCCTGCTTCAGCCTCCCAAATAGCTGGGATTACAGGCATCTGCCACCATGCCCAGCTAATTTTTGTATTTTTAGTAGAGTTAGGGTTTTACCATGTTGGCCAGGCTGGTCTCGAACTCCTGACCTCAGGTGATCCGCCCACCTCAGCGTCCCAAAGCACTGGGATTACAGGCATGAGCCACCATGCCTGGCCATTTTTTTTTTTTTTTGAATAGCTTTATGATAAGCTGTAGGCTTATAATTATGCTCCTCCAAACAACACTTTTCTTTGGAAAACAAGCCCTGTAGACTCTCCATCCTTCCATCAAGTTCCTTCCCTCAAGCTGCTTCAGTTTAACTTATTTCTACAAGACTAGTACATGCAGAATTGGCAACTACAGGGGATGAAAAGTTCAAAAAGTAGATCCTACAACCCTGTGACTTGGTTTCCAAATATCTAGAGAAATTTGTGATTTCATGGAAGAAGAGAAAGCACACTTTTCTCCAGATATCTGGAAACCAAGCCATAGGGCCGTTCTCTGCAGGCGACCACCTTACTGGAAAATCAGGAGCTGAGTGAGCCCAGGCAGCCAAGCCCAGATGTCCAGTCCTGGAAGTCAGAGCAGTGGCAGGGTGGGTGGGTGGGGGGGCCTTGCCAGGTGTCCACTTTCCTATGTCACAGGTGAGAAAGCTGAGGCCCAGAATGGGGAAGAAACTGATCCATGGCCACACAGTGAGAGGCAGCAAGGCCAGAGCCCAACTGGCCACCATGGCCCTCAGGTGGTACCCTGCTCATTGTGGTATGATCCGCTCATGTCAGCAACTACATGAAAAAAACAGCCACTGGGCATGTATGCAGCCTGTCACATATACCACATGTTGGGGAAGGAGAAGCTGGAACATGCGGGCGGGGGTGGGAATATCTACCTATATTTTTTAAATTTTGATAATGATGCCATCAAGTCTGTTTGTTTGCATAACTGTTTTTTAAAAAAGAATTGATATTTTCAGTATTTTCATATAAATATACTTGTAATATAACGTAACAGCCCAGTTACTGGTGCTTCCAAGCACAAGTGCAATCTCCTTTGCTTAAAGGAGAGCCAGGCAATTATTCTTATGACTTTAGTTTCCAGCCTCTTTAACAGCCATGCAGAGCTTTAAGGTGCTACTTGAGAAAGGTGGCGCTGTGGCGTGTGTGTGTGTGTGTGTGTGTGTGTGTGTGTGTGTGTGTGTGTGTCAGAGAGAGAGAGAGGAGGGAAGGAGAGGAGGGAGAAAGGACCACCAGTGGGTCGGTTGATGAATTAGTTATCCCTGCTTACCTGTCCCTCCCACCCCTTTCTTTCTTAGCCCGTTCTCTGCATGTGGAAAGGCACATGCAGCACCCAGAGGGTGTTTAAAAAGAAAAGCTGGGAGCGGGAGGGATGGGCAGGTACTGACAGCAGACGAGGCGAGGAGACCCTGGGAGGTGCCCAGTGGTGGCGGGACAGAGGGAACACCGACAAGGGAGACAAAGAATGTGCTCGTTTGGTGCTCGTGGGTGCTTGAGCCCCTTGGGCGGCACTTTGCAGCCTTGCTTTATGTAATTCCCACATCGACACCTGCCCCCAGGGTTTGATACTGTTTTACCCCCATGTTTGAGATGGAACCCTGAGGCTTAAAGATATAAAGACCCTTGCTCATGCTGAAGTGGGTCCAAACCCACAACATGGGGCAATGAGGACCCCAAAGCCCAGGCTGGAGGGGGGCTTCAGGCTGGTTCTACCAGGTTGCAGTCTCTGTAGCCTCTGGGAATGGAGTTCCCTGGGCAAGCAGGCAGAACTCTCTGCCCATCAGCTCGCCTGGGACATGGCCAGAGCGGAGCATCCAAATGTTTCCCTGAGGGACTGCCCTCAGCTCTGAGATGAGTCACCACCAGCAGCACATTCCCTTGGGCCATCTATCATTATCTTCACATTGCTCACCTGGAAGATGAGCCCCTCTAATGTCTCATGATGAGGTCCTCGGTCATGAATGACAGAACTCCACACCCCCAATGCCCAGCACAGGATAAGAGCTTCAGCTGTGGTTTGTTGAATTACATTAAAAACCCAAAGGCAAATGTGTTTCCTGACACCCGACTCCCTTCCAGAGGAAATGGGTCAAGGATGACCTGACCCAATTCCATCTCTCAGGCCCCGTTTGCTTCAGGCAGCTGGCTGGAGTTCCCTGCAGGGACCGGGGGTCCAAAGATGCTTGTCTCCGGGCATCTTCAGGGGAAGGAAGCTGGGGACCCTCTGCACCCTGGGGGCCAAGGAGAATGACAGGCAGAGGGCAGGAAAAGGCCTGAAGGCGGGTGGTTTGTGCTGGATGTTCCCTAATGGATTTTACAGCTGGCAAACTGGGACCGGTGGCATCATCCTGCCCTGCCTTGCAGGGGATGGGAGGCTGGGGCTGCCCACAGTTAGGGAGTAAAGAGGGGATCTTATCTCTTCCATTAGACTGGAGCCAGGCCTGACTGGGAAGCTGGGAGGCTTTGCAGAAGCTTTGAGGAACTGCACTTTATGGTGGTCTGGCTGGAGAGGGCGGACGGGGAAGTGGGCCAGAGGGAGTCAAAGGCCAGAGGTGATGTCAGGCTTGATTTACTGAACTGTGTGCTTAAAAGTGGTTAAGATGCTAAATTTTATGTTATGTTTATTTTACCACAATTTGAGGGTGAGAGGAGAGAGTGAGAGCAAAAGAGACAGAGAGAAGAGAGAGAAAAGGAGGAAGGGAGGGAGGGAGGGAGGGATAGAGAGAGAGAAAAAGAGAATGGGAATGGCAGGCTGTGCCTTCATGGTTCCCAACTTTCCTCTGAGGACAAGCGCTAGTGGCAAAGCTTTCACTGACCAAAGGCAAGTGAAACAATACGAGGGAACAACTTGAGTTTTTCTTTCCATAGGATTTATTTTGCCCAAACGCTGGCTCTTCATTCTGGGATTATGTCCCTCCTACTTCAAGGGTGCTCAATGGCCTTTAGGAAATGAGGGATAGGTAAAGGTGGCTCTGTCTTCTTTGATGGTTTCTATTGTGTTTTGGGAGCCCTCATTGGACAAAATAAAAAGTTGCCAACTCTATGTTGGTTTTGCTCCCCATACAGTATTCTTCCTGGAAAAACATGCTGTCTGAAAGTTTGGGAACCCAGGAGATGGTTGGGAGAAGAGAGCAGCTTGAGGATTGCTTAGTGCAGGAGTCCCCGAGGGAGAGAAGGAAAGAGAAATGGGAAGAGGGACATCGTGGAAAGTTGTGGCAACTGGGTTCAGGGGAGGCCAGGAGCCTGCCAGCTGTGGCCTCTAAAAAAATAAAACCCAGGTGCTCACTGGCCCTGCCTTCCCACTGGCCATTCGGATGCTGTCCGGGGTCTGCGGCTTTCTCTCCCCTGGTTGGTGGGCAGAAGTGCCCTGTGCCTCTTTGCATCTTAATCCAATGCAACAAGCATTCTCCAGCCTGTGCCAGGCTTTGTGCTGGGAGATTCGGGGTGAACAAAGCCCAGTCCCTGCCCTCAGGGAGCTTGCAGACGAAGAAAAGGGTTTGTGCCATTGAAGATGCCCAACGGGATTGCAGTCATTGCCCTTGACTTTGCCCATCTGCCTTTCCAGAGGGGGCAGGCCCACTGTCACAGAAACTGGAAGAGCCACACAGGGGAGACAGTGGGAGAGCTCGGAACAGGGCATGAGAGTGTCTTGCTGCCTCTTGGAGGCCACCATTGTGACTATGAACCATACCGGGCAGAGGAAGTGGGTCAAGGAGGCCAGGGCAGCTGGGCCGGGCAGGGAGAGGACCTGGGCATGGCAGAGGAGGGGAAAATAGACTGACCCAGCCTCAGGAGGTCAGAAGTGTGTTGGGCTGTGCTGGGTCACAGAACAACACAGCTTGGGAGGCTCCTGGAGGCTTCAAGGGGAGGCTTAAGGCTAAGGCTGTGGATGTTGATTGTCGTGTCCATTACTAGCCCAATTATTAGTCTGTCTTCCTGGTAAAAATGTGTGGTTGGAAATGCCAAACTGAGAAGCCCACTTTTCCCCACTGGGGATCATCTGGGTTGGCGTGTCCATGCTCAAGGATAATCTCTTGCCCTTTCCTGCCCCCTGCCTAGGATTTCTCCCCAGAGGAGAGGAGCTGAGGGACCCCCCCAGGGAGGCTGTGCCTGTGGCTGTCACCCTATGATGCCAGCGGCTTCCTTTGGATTCTGTAATCAGAGTGTTTTTCACCGGTGTCTGCAGTGATTGCCAGGAAGCCTCTGTGTCCATAGCCCAGCGGGATCCTGCCCTAATTCCCTCTCTCATGGGCACTCAGCTAATTCTCACCCCAATCTCATTGTCACCAGTCTAGGTCAGCATTGGAGGGAGGTGTGGGCAACTACAGCCCTTGCTGCTTCCAAGACAGACATCAAAATAGTTGATCACCAACCTTTCCCACTCCCCACTCTCTGACCCAATGGACCTCACAGTCCTCAAAACTACTCCAAGCTACTGCCAATCAATCATTTTCTTATGTGAGCAAAACCTGTTTGACATCCTTACACCTGTACCAGCCCTCTCAGAAAGCTCTCAATTCTGGTCTCCTTTTCTTTTTTCTTTTTTTTTTTTTGAATTTATGTTAAAATTAGGATGTTCCCAATCAAAAAATCATTTTTCCTTCATCTAGTAATTGGGTGAGACAAACTAGCCCCAGAAAGCAGACAATGGGATGAACTGCCAAGTAGGACTTTTAGGGGAGGCAAAATGGATTAGGAAATGCTAAGTTCTCTGTTGAAGGAGGATACCTGGATTCTTCAGGCTGTCAGAGTTGGAGGGCTTCCATAGACTGTCTTGTTCCAACTTTGTACCCATTTTACAGGTTAGGACTCTGAGACCTCAGCAGTTCTTGTTTGGCCAGTGAGCTCAGGGAGTTAGTTCCAGGAGTGGGGGTCGGTCTCTGCACCCACTGGATGACAGCTTGATACTGCTCAGCACTAGACAGGGTTGAGTTGGAACTCTGCTGCTGATGGGCTGTGTGACATTGGTCCAGTTCCTTACCACCTCCCCCCACCTATTGGTAAGGAGGGAAGTCAGCCCTGGAGCGTTCAGTGCTCCCTGAAATATTAGGTATCCTAGGATTGTGCGCGTGGGCTCGCATCTGGAAGAGAAATCCCTAGATTCAGCCACGAGTAACAGAATCCCTCCTCCCCCGACCAACTTTGGCTTAAACCAGTCAGAGACTTTACTTTTCTCTCCTCCTGAGAAGTCTAGATATAGGCGGTTGCTGGCATCGTCTCCTCAGGTTATGGATGTCAGAGCCAAGGCTTTGCAACTGTCCTTCCTTTATATCACAGTCACTTCATGGCCCAGGATGCTTGCTGTACCTCCAATTTTTCATCTGGGTTCCAGGTAGGAAGAAGGGGAGTGAACTAGACGAATCTGCCCTCCTCATTAGCAGCTTTCCCAGAAGCTCCACCAGCCACTTCCGTTCTCATCTCATTGGCCAGGACTGTGTCACATGTTTTCCCCCACATCTGCAAGGAGTCTGGGAACATGTGCCCCAAAAAGATGGGGGCTCTTCTAGTAAGAATGAAGGGTAGGGTGGCTTGGAGTGGCACTTCGCTGTCTCTGCTACAATTGGAGGAGAAAACCAGAGTTTGTCCTGACCCTCCATGCCTTGGCTGTATGCTCCTTGTGTGGAACTCGAAGGCATCATCCTTGCAGTGTGAGAGTGACCTGCCACCACGGCCTGCCACCTCCTCTCAGGGGACCCTGAGTCCTTCAGGTCTACCCAAAGGCATTGTAGACATTCTTCCTGCAAGGCTTGGGAACCGACAAATAGATCTGCCCAGCTTGCCAGAGTTTTTGTGCAGGAACAGCCCCTCCCGTCTTTGTCCTGGCGGTGAGCACCCAGGGCTAAGCTTTTGAACACTTTCTTTGTGTTTGGATTCAGCCCAGGCAATGCATATTTGCTTTCATTTCTTCTTGAGCTTGAGGAGCTCCTGGGTGCAAATCTTGGAAAATGAGGATCTCTGAGCCTTTCCAGGCCAGCTCTTTGTTTTGTAGCAGACAATTGAGGCTTTGAAAAGGAAAGTGGGTGGGGGCACCCCACAGGTGGCCCTCATCACCCAATTGCCAGTGCCTGCAGGCTGCTTCAGCAGAGGCCCAGAGTCAAAGAGGACTTAAAACCAGCTGTCGTTTCTCCCTTAGCTTCTGTGTATGAGAGAAACGACTTCTGTTTTTCAAAGTAAGAACAAGGAGGAATTTGTTTCTAAAAGAACATTAAAACACAGGCTCGTGGTCTAAAAGCAAATGGTTCAGCAGGATGTTCAGGGCCTTAAAGCACAGTCAGCAGGACTCAGCATCTCCCAGCACCTGCTCTCCGGTTGTCATGGTAACATCATCCCCAACCCAACCACCTTGTCCAGCCGAGAGACAGCAATCATAAGGAGGGACCTCGGTTTCCCCCGAGGATCCTGGGCTTCCTTTCTGAAACGCTTGCTTCTGAGCTCAGCAACCAGGAACACCAGGCCAGCCCATCCCCAGCACCTCTGTGGAGATGAGGGACAAAGTCCTACAGTCCCTCTTCCTGTTCTGATGAGAAAGGGAGGGAAGAAAACATACCCCGAGCGCCTGCAATATGGTCATGACACTTTCAAAAAGCCTGTGCTATGGAGTCATGATCAGAAACCAGAGTGTGGAGAGGGTCAGCAGCCTGCCTCAGAGCAGCCAGCTAGGCGGGGAGTGGTAAATTTGGGACTTGTACCCAGGCATGACTGGCTCCGAGCCCAGTGCTCCACTCTATGGAATGTTCCCTGGGCCTCAGTTGCTTTCCTTTCCTTTGCAGGCCGCGGGCTGCTGCCACTCTGGCAGCTGGTGAGTTAGCTGGAGGGCAACATTCCAAAGCAGGGGCAGCATGCTGCTTTCCTCCTGTGCCCACTCCTGCGGGGAAGTCCGTTGACTCCCACCGCTGAAGGGAGCTGGCAACACCAGGATGAGGTCCCAGGGGACGGGAGCAGGTACCCACTGTCTGTCTACCTTCCCACTGGAAAAGCACGGACAGGCCAGCCCTTGCGGGGGCAGGCAGAGGACAGAGTTGGCTTTGCGCGGTCTCTGCCTGCTGAGCAGTTCCAATTCCTCTCATGGGAGAAACAAGGAGGCAGTCGCTTGTGCATGTTCCAGAAGTTTTACTGGGGAGGAGGAAGCGGACAGAGGAAGCTGTGTGTGCATGTGAAGGGGTGGGCAGGGTGGGAGGGATGCACGCGTATGTGAGCATAGCATGTGTGAGTACTACACACATCTCCATGCAGAAGCACAACTGGGCAGCCCTGGCTTCCAGCTCTGGGCTTCAGCACAACAGACACCAGCCTGTGGTCTCTCAGAAGCCAGGGAGACCACATCGGGCTCAGGACGTTTTACCCAAAGTCCAGAGTTTTTATGCCTCTCCCTGGCATTCTCCATAAAGAAGGGAAGGTCAGATGACCCCTTAGATCTGTGTCATCTGGGAATTTCCTTGGGCTGGTTTAGACACGATGCCCTCTTTTTCTCAGGATAGCAGATAACCTGCTTTGAAAGAGGGCTTAATTCTGTGGGTCCTAAATTTTCTCCTTTCTCTCTCTCTTTCTGTGTGTGTGTGTTGGGAAAATGGCAAGTTTCCAATACCAGCTTTGGAGGAACGATTACGTTTTCCCTCCAATTTCAAGTCCGAAAGACCAGAGCCCTCATTCCAAAGCCCCCCACCCAGATGGATTTTTTCGTTTCATTTGTCATCCGTCCCATGGGAGGGCCCCATGTCTCCTCAGAACCCATCCTGGAGGCAGCAGGTCGGGTAGAGTGAGTTTGGCCTGCTCATGACCTCCACCCCTGAGATTGTGAACAAGGATGTCTGGGGCGATGCTGAGAATGTTTTTGAAGCTGCTCCCAGATGACGCTGATGATCACACCAGATTGAGTGCTGCGATCGCCTTGAGTCCAACCTCTGCATAAACGAGGTTCTCATAAACAAGTTCACTCTACCCTAAGCTAAGTCTATGTGAGCAAACCCACTTCATCCTTTGTACCTGGAGACCTGGTTACACTAACCTGATACTGACCTGTTCATGTAGCTGGAATGGTGTGTTTCATGCAGTGTGGACCAAGCAATGGCATGGGGTGTGTGTGTGTGTGTGTGTGTGTCTGTGTGTGTGTGTTTGTGTATGCGTTCACACTTGTGTGTGTATATGTGCATGTAGATGCTGCATAAATGATTTTTGATGTCAAAGACAAACACATTCCATTGTTTTAAATATTCTATTATGTAAACAATACGCAGAGGGACCATATCTACTCTTGTCATATTATTTGTGATGGTAAAACATGCATTTGCAATAAATTAAGCTTTCTGGGAAGGCAAGCAGTATTGGAGCCAAACGACTGTCTCGGAACATGTGTGTGTTATCTCGGTTCATATCAAGTCCAAAGCTAATGGAGCCTTCCCCGCCATCCAGGGAGGAACACCAGGACCCCGGAGTTTCTTCTTAGTGCTATATTTTAAAGTTGCATTGACGTTTTCCTCCCCTTCCTTTTGTGCAAGTTGGAAGTAGCAGTGTTCTAAAAGATGGTTTGACGTTTTTGCTGTTGTTTTATGTTTTTAAAAATGTATCTGCTTTGTGTTTGGAAATAAAAATCTCTATTTTGGTCTATGAAATACTGTGTGGTTTGGAAATTCGTTTTCTGAAG